TTCACCGGAGGCTGGAACACTGAAAGTGAGAAATCCCGACAGGAGAAATGTGTAGGAGAGAGGACTAGCACCTGGATCAAGTTATAAAACATCTCCTGCATCTTTTTCGGAGATCACCCTTAGCGCGGCCTCTCCGCCCAGTCCCAGATTAGGCAGCGAAGAGCGACCCTCACCTTGTCTAGGTGGCACGTTCCTTAAAAGCGAAAGGACCAGGAGTTTCTTCCTGCCTCGTCTCTTCCGGATCCCTCCTGCACCGCCCACAGCCTGCAGATTTGAGCGCCATCTCCAGGCCCCGCCCACCTCAAGCACCACCCCTCAGTCCTTCCTTGGGGCACGCCTCCTTCCGGCACCCGCCCAGAGTAGCCACCCCCGGGGCCCCTCCTCCCCTCCCTGCTTCCGGGCCCGCCTCCTTCAGGCCCGCTTCCATCTTCCTCCCACTCTAAGCTTCTCTTCAGCCCCGCCTCCCTCCACCCGTGGCTCCGCCCTCTGGGCGATTCTCCATTTAGCCCCGCCCACAGCATCTCCTTTCAAGCGCTGTCCTGGTTCCCGGCTCTCCATCTCCTGCACGGCCTTCCCCACTGGTCCGGCGACCCTCTTCCCAGGGCCTCATCACCATCTTAGCTCCGCCCCTACTTCGGCTCCAAACCTGTGCAAGCTGCCCTCTTCCCGCCCCAGCCCCGCCTCCCCAAGCCGCGTCTCAGTCCCTCCTCCCTTTCAGGCCCCACCCTGGCCCCGCCTTCCTCCCGTCCCCGCCGAAGCTCTGGACCTTTCCAAAGCCAGGCTGAGAGGGTGGGGAGAGCCCATGCGCCTGGGAAGCCGGGCTGTTTCTGGGCGGGGCTGCAGACTCCTCGTGCTCGTGTCACCGTGTCCTTCCCAGGAGACAGAGAAGGAGGAGAGCCCGGAACCAGGGCCGGAGCGGCGGGCGGAGCCGAGCTGCGGGGAGCCGCTCCGGGTGCCCCCACCCCCGCGCGCCTCAGTGGTGCCGGCCGAGGGCAGGGCTCGCGGTTGCGGGGCTCGCGCCGCTGTCAGTGCGGCGGGGCGCGCGAGCGGCGCCAGCTCGGGGCAGCGGAACCCAGAGAAGCTGAGGGGGCGGTAGCGGCGGCGACGGCGACGACGACGACTCCCGCGCGTGTGCCCAGCCTCTTCCCGCCGCAGCCGCCCTTTTCCTCCCTCCCTTACGTCCCCGAGTGCGGCAGTACCGCCTCCTTCCCAGCCGCGCGGCTTCCTCCAGACCTCTCGGCGCGGGTGAGTGGGGACTGCGGGCGTCTCCTTAGGGGGCACCCCTAATGGACTTCTCTCTCTATTGTAGGTGAGCCCTATTCCCAGAGGCAGGTGGTGCTGACCCTGTAACCCAAAGGAGGAAACAGCTGGCTAAGCTCATCATTGTTACTGGTGAGTGAGGTTGCCTGGGAAAGCTCTGGGCATTTGTTACTAAGAAATCGTTTTTAAAAAACAGGTTCCCAGAGAGGGGGCTTCTTGAAAAGCAAGTAGAGCAGAAGACTGGTGAGCACGGTGTTTCCCAGCATCTCCACAGTGCCAGCACAGAGGAGGACACTCAAGAAATGTTTGTTAAGTGAGTGAAGGAGATAGGAAGTGGGTAATAATGACCCAGCTTCACCGAGGCTCTTTTTCTTCAGGTGGGCACCATGTCCTTGAAGCTTCAGGCAAGCAATGTAACCAACAAGAATGACCCCAAGTCCATCAACTCTCGAGTCTTCATTGGAAACCTCAACACAGCTCTGGTGAAGAAATCAGATGTGGAGACCATCTTCTCTAAGTATGGCCGTGTGGCCGGCTGTTCTGTGCACAAGGGCTATGCCTTTGTTCAGTACTCCAATGAGCGCCATGCCCGGGCAGCTGTGCTGGGAGAGAATGGGCGGGTGCTGGCCGGGCAGACCCTGGGTAAGCCTCTCTTCACTATATTCTCCTAGTATGCATTCCAACTCTGCCTTCTCCCTCCACACAGACATCAACATGGCTGGAGAGCCTAAGCCTGACAGACCCAAGGGGCTAAAGAGAGCAGCATCTGCCATATACAGGTGGGGCTGTCTGACTGTCTGTCTGTCTGGTGAAGCTCCAGCCCTCTCCCCTTTGTTTCCCCAGTGGCTACATCTTTGACTATGATTACTACCGGGACGACTTCTACGACAGGTGAGCAGGGGAGGGGCGTGCCCAGGCATGAATGCTGCAGCCTCTGGCCCATCTGCCCTCACAGGCTCTTCGACTACCGGGGCCGTCTGTCGCCCGTGCCAGTGCCCAGGGCGGTCCCTGTGAAGCGACCCCGGGTCACAGTCCCTTTGGTCCGGCGTGTCAAAACTAACGTACCTGTCAAGCTCTTTGCCCGCTCCACAGCTGTCACCACCAGCTCAGCCAAGATCAAGTGTGAGTGACTGTATCATATTCCTAAGTAATTTAGGTGACAGCCCTGTCCCCCCTCCACTCCCAGTAAAGAGCAGTGAGCTGCAGGCCATCAAGACGGAGCTGACACAGATCAAGTCCAATATCGATGCCCTGCTGAGCCGCTTGGAGCAGATCGCTGCGGAGCAAAAGGCCAATCCAGGTCAGCCTCTGAGGATTCTCACCCACCTCCATTATTCTCCCCTCCTCCACCCCTTCCCCTCAAGATGGCAAGAAGAAGGGTGATGGAGGTGGCGCCGGCGGCGGCGGCGGTGGTGGTGGCAGCGGTGGCGGTGGCAGTGGTGGTGGCGGTGGCGGTGGCAGCAGCCGGCCACCAGCCCCCCAAGAGAACACAACTTCTGAGGCAGGCCTGCCCCAGGGGGAAGCACGGACCCGAGACGACGGCGATGAGGAAGGGCTCCTGACACACAGCGAGGAAGAGCTGGTGAGGGCCTGGCCAGGGGCACGACTGGGACTATGTGTGGTCTCTCTTACCTCCTCCCTATCAGGAACACAGCCAGGACACAGACGCGGATGATGGGGCCTTGCAGTAAGCAGGTACAGGGGTCCTGTCCTGATGGGCAGAGGGTTAGTCTCTTCTTTCTCTCTCTCTCTTTCTCAGCCTGACAGGAGCAATGGCCACCAGCAGGTGAAGGGCATCGCTGCCCCAGGCCTCAAGCCGGGCACCCAACCCTGGATGCCACCCCCCAGCGGGTACCAGAGGAAAGCTGGCAGCAGGCGCCTCCTCCCCCAACGCATCCCAGCCAGTGCCATGTCCTCTGCAGGTGGAGTTACTGGCCTACTCCTTCCCCATGAGCCCTCCCTGTCTGCACTGCCCAGGCCAGAGGGTAGAGCACAGGGGTTTCCCCATACTACCTCCCCTCCCCAGGACACTCCCAGGCTTGGGTTTTTTCTATAGGTTTGGCGGGGGGCCACAGGGAGGGGACCCTGACAATAAAGAGATTGGATCCCAACCTGTTCTGAGATGGGATGGTTTGTGTTTTCTCATGAAGATATCCCGGCCCCTCTGCCAACCAAAAAGCTGGTCTAGGGTGCCTAATACTGATCCATCTGGACCTTAGTGTCCTCAGTGGTGATTAAAATGGCCAGTGGGGCCACTGGGGAGGGTTGGATATGCTGGCCCATGAGCATCTTGCTGGCTGAAGTGTCAAGCAGTTGTGACCCACTTGGTTTACCCCATAGTAGGTCAAGACCTTATCTCTTTCCCCAGCTTCTAAGTCTGGTCTTTCCCAGCTCTTAAAAGGATTCTAGAGTCTGCCAGTCTCTACCTTCTCTCTTCTGGCTTAGGACACTATAATTTTTTCATTTGGACGTTGTCCTCCCACCAGCCTCCCAGTCTTCTGCCTCTGCCCTGTACCATCTCCCAGCAGCCACGCAGTCTTTCTGAAACGTATCCCTTCCCTGCCTAAAATCCCTTTACTGACTCTTCATCATCAGGACAAAACCCTACCTCCTGAATGTAGGGTGTAAGATCCTGCTTACTCCAGCCTCTCCTGTTTCTTGTCACCACCCCTTTCCTGCCCCTGACACAAACCCTACATCTCAGTCTCACAAAACACACAAGTTCTTCACACTCCGGGCAGGTTTGGTAGCAAGGAATAGAGCGTACTCCAGTGACAGCAATCAGTAGGAAGTTTGCATCCGGAGACACGCAGCCTGTCTGCCCCTGTCTTGGGCCACCCGTCTAGACATTTGTTCTCTAACAATCAGCCGGGTTCCTTCAAACGTGTGCTGCTTATACATGCTCATTGTGTACTGCTAATGTCACCTACTTCCCCCTTCATTCCCCACAATGAATGGATCCATTTTCCCCATGTTCAAGTTCCCAAGAGAGAATCGACTGCCACTGTAATTTTTTTTCCTAATCACTCATAGGTTACAAGTACCTACCCTGGTCCAGTGAACTGCGGGATTCATATGTGGCCACTTAGGCTGGTCTCGTTGGTATGGAGCTGTGGGAGGGCAGCACCCAGAAATAGGCTTTGTTCCAGGCCTGGCACGTACTCCTCCTGCTCCTACTTTCTCTACCTGGGAAATAGCCGCTCAGGACGAAGCTGCTGCTGTGGTGTCGCCACCTCTGAGAAGTCTCCCAGACCCTCCGACTGCTCTTTAATTGCCTGTTCTCTCCTCTGGAAGCCTTCCCCCAACACAGAAAAATTCAATCCCATCATCAAAAAGGGCTTTAGGTTTTCCCTCCATCTTTACGTGTTGATCAAAGTTTGCAGATCTGCTGGAATCCTTATTGAAAACTCCCCATTTCAAACCAACCCGGTCTACAGCCTCCAGGGAAGCTTCCTCCTGGGCTTTGGCTCCATGTTTTGGTAGAGGGTGGAGGCTTTGGGCAGTGCTCAAACTCCACCGGGAAGTCTCTCTCACTGAGCAGCCCTCCTGCCTGTCATCCTGGGCAGGCGAGCACTCTGAGGCCCCAGTGTAGCTCTGTGCTTTGATATTCCCAAGCTCTGCTGGGGCCTGACTAGGCCAGCCCCAAGGTGGCCAGAGTTCTGGCTTCATACCTGAGCCAAAAGCCCCAATCCATGCTTGGCCATTGCCTGAGTATTAGCTGCCCCAGGGGGATCACGGTCCCCATATATTTGCTTGCCATGGACCCTGGGCAGCAGGGAGAGAGTAGAGATTTGTCAAGAGCCCATGGTGGAGGCTGAGGCCCTGAGGCCATGAGATGCAGGCATGGGGTGAGAAACAGGCCCCTTGGAATTGGGCTGGGCCTTGGCCCAGCTTAGTCAAATCAAAAGGCTTCTATTTGGAGAGCTGAAGAGGGTGTACAGAGGAAGGGGCTAGGTCTGCAAGGAGTGCCTCATCTCCCTGAAGAGCTCTCAGTGGAACATACTTCACCCATCCATGTACCCACATCTTTCCTTGCCCAGAAGGCGAGAGCCAGCTATAACAGACCCATTTCAATACCCTGGCAAGTCATTACTGCCCTTAGCTCTTGGTGTCCCCATCTGTGAAACATGGGGGACAGCTGCTAGCCTGGATTGGAACTTGGGCAAAGTCCAAAGAATGGGATTTAGAGCTGAATGAACCTCACACTGAGGGCACAATAGCACTAGGCACTGCCCCCAGAGCCTAGTGCTATATGCCTGCTGCAGGTCCTACCCAAGCATGCTTTACTGAGGAACTCAACGTTTCAGAGCTTGAGGGTCAGGTTGATCATGGGCTTGTGACCATAGGCTTCCTTAGTATGCCAGGCTTGGAGAACCGTGAGAAAAGCAGGGAAGATACCTTCAAGGGTAGCAGGCATCAGCTCTACTCACCTTGGCCCATAAGGCTTTGCCTGGTCATGCTGGCACCGGGTCATATGCTGGACAGGGAGAACGAGAGTCCCATCCTGGAACTCCAGAAAAGCCCCTGGATGCTCCAGCCCCTGGGAAAGCACACAGCCAGGCCCTTGGGTGGGAGGTTGGCTTCTAACAGTGCATACACATGCCCTTCCTCTGAGTCGGGGCAGCAAAAACATCCATTCCGCTGCGCAACAGTTGTCATTTTTCTAACATCTGAAAACTCCAGAAGGAGATGGTGATAAATGTGGTACCGGATTCTGCCTAAAGGATCAGTCTTTAGATGTTTTCAGATTGAAAGCCTCATTTGTGATCCTCACAGCCATCTTGAAAGAATAGAGCAGCCAGTGGGTATACTGGATTGTGAGCTAAGAGGCCTGGGACTTTCCCCCTGTTGCTGCCAGCCAGGTTGATGACCCTGGGCAAGTCTTTTTCCTTACCAGGTCTCAGTTTCCTCAGCTGTAAAATGAGAGGTTGATCTGGATCAGGGATAGTAAATGGGCCTTTGTTCAGTTACTGACTGTTGTATAACAAACCACCCCCAAATTTAGTAGCCTTAATAAACATTTATTAGCTCCTGAGTGAGTGGCTTGGCAGTTTGGGCTGTGTTCAGTGTGGTGGTTCTTATCTCATCTGGGCCCTCGTGTGGCTGAAGTGAGCTGGCAGATCAGCTGGGGACTGGCTGGTCTCAGATGGCCTCGCCCGCCTGTCAGGTGGTTGGCTGGGCAACTGGGCCACACGTTCCAGCATCTAGCAGGCTGACCCAGGATTCTAGACATCATGGCTGAGTTCCAAAAACCGCAAGAGAAGACAAGCCCAGTATGCGAGTGCTCTTGAGGATATTGCTATGACGTATCTTTTGGCCAAAGTAAGTCACATGGCTAAGCCCAAATTCTTCTTAACAGGAGGAGCTTCAAAATATGGCCATATTTAAAAAATCTACCTCAGGACTCATTTCACTTGCCAACTCAGAACTTTTAGTAGCAGCTGCCTGGAGTGCCTTTTGAGGATCTGCAGCAATTTTCAGACTGTTTGGAAATACTGACATGATAGTTTGGCAGTTTCTCTTATGAGCATGGAATTCAAGTGTGGGCACGTGAGCGTCAGGTATTTGCCATCCCTGGCCAGGTTGACCCGTAAGGTCATAACCTGCCCCATAGGATGTTATATGCAGTAGGCCTGTCTGACAAGACCACAGAAATAGAGAAGGCAAAGCAGAGCAAAAGATTCTGAGCCAGGCATCCTTGGTTTTCATCCCAACCAGATCATTGATTGATTGAGGTTTTAGGCAAATCAAAATCCCTCCACCAGTAGCCAGATTCTTCATAATAAACTTCCTCCATAACAGTAAACCATTTCCTGAACACCTGCTGTTAAAAAGCACATTTTACATTTACTTAATCTCCACAACCACCCTCAGTAGGTGTAGTAAGGACTTCTGGTTACAAGTTACAGAAACTGAATTCAGTCCTGCTTAGTGGGAGGAAGTTTATTGGCTCACAAATTGTAAAGTCCAGGGATCTTCAGACATGGGGACTTGGGTTCAAAAGCTGCCATCGAGAATCCGGTTAGCCAGGCATGGTGACACGTGCCTGTAGTCCCCGCTACTTGGGGGACTACAGTGGGAGATCATTTGCACCTAGGAGGTTAATGCTGCGGTGAGCCATGATCCTGCCGCTGCACTCCAGCCTGGGTGACAAAGCGAGACCCCAACTCAAGGGGAAAAAATCTGGTTTTCGGGCAGGTTCCAAGAAGTGGTAGAGCATGGCCATAGGGCCTGTGAGAATAGAGGGACAGAGGGGAGAATCCCCAAAAGGAGAGCAAGGCTTGGCTAACAAAAACAGGCATCCACTGTGTGGTTATGTCTATTCTATAGATTTTGTAGATGAGGTTTAAAAGCATGGCCCCAAGTAAAGGTGGCATCTCTATCCTATCCTCGCCTTTATCTAAACTCTGTGACCGATCAATAGCATATGATGGTGGTGGTGCTCTGCCAGTCTCCCAGTCCCAGACTGAAGCACTAGCAGCTTCCACTTATTATCTCTTGGGACTCTAGCTCTTGGGACCCAACCACCATGCTGTGAAGCAGCCCAGGCCACACAGAGAGGCCACGTGTACATGTTCAGCTGACAGCAGTATCAAATGTCAGACATGAGAGAGGAAGGCTTCAAGATGACTCCAGCCCAGCCACCGTCTGAGAACAAAGTAAGAACTGCCTCACTGATGCCATTCAAAGCCCAGCACCATGAGAGATAATAAAACGTTGTTTGAAGATGCTAACTTTTGGAGTGATTTGTTGTATCAGTAGATAA